TTTTCTGGATGGGCACGGTGGCTCACAACTGTAATCCCAGCACTCTGGGAGGCTAAGGCAGGAGGATTGCTTGAGCCCGGGAGTTCAAGAGCAGCCTGGCCAACATGGTGAAACCCTATCTCTACTAAAAATACAAAAAAAATAGCAGGGTATGGTAGCAGGCACCTGTAATCCCAGCGAATTGGGAGGCTGAGGCAGGAGAATTGCTTGAACACGGGAGGCAGAAGTTGCAGTGAGCCGAGATCGCGCCATTGCACTATAGGCTGGGAGACAGAGCGAGACTCCATCTCAAAACAAAACAAAAAACACACCAGCCTGGGCGACAGAGCAAGAGACCCCATCTCTACAAAAAGTAAAAGAAAAATTAGCCAGGCGTGGTGGTGTGTGTCTGTAGTCCCAGCTACTTGGGAGGCTGAGGCAGGAGGATCCCTTGAGCCTAGGAGGTCGAGCCTGTAGTGAGCCATGATCATGGCACTACATTCTAGCCCGGTAGTGACAGACCTTGCCTCAAAAAAAAAAAAAAAAACCACCCCAACACCTGCTGTTGTTTTCTTTACATTGTTAACCAAGAGCATGAAATTTAGGCCGGGCATGGTGTCTCACGCCTGTAATCCCAGCACTTTGGGAGGCCGAGGCGGGCGGATCACGAGGTCGGGAAATCGAGACCATCCTGGCTAACATGGTGAAACCCCGTCTCTACTAAACATACAAAAAATTAGCCGGGCGTGGTAGTATAAGCCTGTAGTCCCAGCTACTGGGGTGAATTTCTTGAACCTGGGAGGGCGGAGGTTGCAGTGGGCCGAGATCGCGCCACTGCACTCCAGCCTGGGTGACAAAAACTCCGTCTCAAAAAAAAAAAAAAAAAAAAAAAAAGAGCATTAACTTTGATAACTTAAAAAGAGTCACGTGAACATATCCACTGTCCGTGTAGATTCTACATTTATTTGTTGGGGGCGGTAATGGGGCCCCTTGGAGGTGTGCGTTCCGTCGGGGGCCGGGAAGGCGGGGCCTCACCCAATCCTGGAGACTCCTGCGGATGCCATTATGAGGAGCAAGAACGCGAAGGGGCCTCGGGTCCGCTGTAAGGCTGCACCCGCACCTGCGGCGCCTCTGTCACTTCCTGAATCCTGCTTCCTGCTTCCCAGAGGCCGGGATCCGGAGCCGCCCGAAGCCGGTGCCGCAGCCCCCTGCGCCCCCGGTGCCCCCGGTGAGCGCGGCAGGGCCGGGGCTAGGGGCGCGGCCGGACTGACCCAGGCCTCTCTGTCCCGCAGACATGTCCTTCCGCAAAGTGGTCCGGCAGAGCAAATTCCGGCATGTGTTCGGGCAGCCGGTCAAGAACGACCAGTGCTATGAGGACATTCGCGTGTCCCGTGTTACCTGGGACAGCACCTTCTGCGCCGTCAACCCCAAGTTCCTGGCGGTGATTGTGGAGGCCAGTGGAGGGGGTGCCTTTCTGGTGCTCCCCCTAAGCAAGGTGGGTCCTGTCAGGGTTGGGGGAAGAGGAGGGGAGCCCACTGACTGCCCCCTCGTGCCCACAGACGGGCCGCATTGACAAGGCCTACCCGACGGTGTGTGGGCACACGGGACCTGTCCTGGACATCGACTGGTGTCCTCACAACGACGAAGTCATAGCCAGCGGCTCGGAGGACTGCACGGTCATGGTGAGGCACAGGACTGGCTGGGCCAGGGTCGTGACTGAGCTCGGTGGCCCTGTCCCTACCACAGGTGTGGCAGATCCCAGAGAACGGGCTGACCTCCCCGCTGACAGAGCCGGTGGTGGTACTGGAGGGGCACACCAAGCGAGTGGGCATCATCGCCTGGCACCCCACGGCCCGAAACGTGCTGCTCAGTGCAGGTCTGCACCGCCCCCCGTTTTGTGCTCCCCCCCCCGGCCCGAGCTGACAACCCTCACCTGCCAGGCTGCGACAACGTGGTACTCATCTGGAATGTGGGCACAGCGGAGGAGCTGTACCGCCTGGACAGCCTGCACCCTGACCTCATCTACAATGTCAGCTGGAACCACAATGGCAGCCTGTTTTGCTCAGCATGCAAGGACAAGAGCGTGCGCATCATCGACCCCCGTCGGGGCACCCTGGTGGCAGTACGTGGCTCTGGAGGGCAAGGATGGCTGTGGCGCTGCACTGACCAGCCTGTCCCCCCGACAGGAGCGGGAGAAGGCTCATGAGGGGGCCCGGCCCATGCGGGCCATCTTCCTGGCAGATGGCAAGGTGTTCACCACAGGCTTCAGCCGAATGAGCGAGCGGCAGCTGGCGCTCTGGGACCCAGTGAGTGGCCAGCCTGAGGGGGCAAACTTGAGTCTGCTTGGCCTGACTGCCTGCAATGTGCCAGGAAAACCTCGAGGAACCCATGGCCCTGCAGGAACTGGACTCGAGCAACGGGGCCCTGCTGCCCTTCTACGACCCCGACACCAGTGTGGTCTACGTCTGCGGCAAGGTGGGGCTGGGCAGGGCTGGCGAGGGGCAGGGGTGCCCAGGTGCTGAGCCCCCTCCCCACACAGGGTGACTCCAGCATCCGGTACTTTGAGATCACAGAGGAGCCTCCCTACATCCACTTCCTGAACACGTTCACCAGCAAGGAGCCGCAGCGGGGTATGGGCAGCATGCCCAAGCGGGGCCTGGAGGTCAGCAAGTGCGAGATCGCCCGGTAAGAGGGCTACCGAGGCCACTCGGGGATAGGTTCCACCCGTGGCTCCTCCTTGCATCCCCAGGTTCTACAAACTGCATGAGCGCAAGTGTGAGCCCATCGTCATGACTGTGCCAAGAAAGGTGAGGCCGCCCGTCCCTCGGCTCACTTGGCCACTGATCCTGACCTCCCCGGCCCCCTGCCCAGTCGGACCTCTTCCAGGATGATCTGTACCCCGACACAGCCGGGCCCGAGGCAGCCCTGGAGGCTGAGGAGTGGGTGAGCGGGCGGGATGCCGACCCGATCCTCATCTCACTGCGGGAGGCCTACGTGCCCAGCAAGCAGCGGGACCTGAAGATCAGCCGGCGCAACGTGTTGTCTGACAGCCGGCCCGCCATGGCCCCGGGCTCCTCCCACCTAGGGGCCCCCGCCTCCACCACCACTGCTGCTGATGCCACCCCCAGCGGCAGCCTGGCCAGAGCCGGGGTATGCACGCGCAGGCAGGGGTGGTGCTGGGACCGCCCCCTACCCCTGCTTCATGTCCCCACAGGAGGCTGGGAAGCTGGAGGAGGTGATGCAGGAGCTGCGGGCCCTGAGGGCGCTGGTCAAGGAGCAGGGCGACCGCATCTGCCGCCTGGAGGAGCAGCTGGGCCGCATGGAGAACGGGGATGCGTAGGGCCACAGCCACACGCCACCTTCATCTCCTCCGCCGCCCCCTTCCCACTCAGCTTCTGCCAGCGGGTCGCACCGGGCTAGCTGGCTGCCCAGAGCCTCTGAGGCAGCGCAGGGGTCAGTTCCCACCCCCACCCGTCCCAGGCCCAGGCCGAAGCCAGCGCCCAGCTTTCCTCACTGTTCCTGTGGAGGATGTCTACGCCCAGGCGAGCTCCTCGACCTCTGAGGGACCATCTCCCCGACCACTGCCCAGCCCTCTGCTCCCTCCCCAGAGGAGGCGGGAGGGTGGGCTCTATATTTTCATTCCAAATAAAATTCTCTTTCTAAAAGCCAGGCTGACCTGCTGCTGCAAGGGTGGGGCTGAGAAGTCTGGAAACCTGGAGACAGAGGATGTCACAGGAGTCACACATGTGCAGAAGGTCTGGGGGCAGTGAGCAGCCCCACAGGCATTGCTCCCCTGGATTGTCAGGCAGGGAAACTGAGGCAGAAGACCTGAGAACACATGCAAGGCTGCATCCAGCTTCAAGTTGGTGCTGCTTCTTCCTTGGAGGACAGGCCCGGCAGCCCAGCCTCCTCCAGAGAGACTGGGGAGGGTCTGGTGTGGACCAGGGGTCCTGCAGCAGGGAGGGGCAGGTGGGGTATGTGGGCAGGAAGCGGAAGCCTGGGCCACCCTTCACTGCAGACGAGCACTGAGCTCACTTCTCGCTCGACACAGCCAGAGCTGGAGGTGGGTGCCCGGCACGGAGGGGCCTGCGGACCAATGGTAAGCCTCGGAGCCCCCCGGGTTCTTGGGATGGGGGCCACAGGCGGTCGGGGCTAGAATGTCTGGGCCTGTGGAGCTAAGGAGGGCCCCACATTGGCCCCAGGGAAGAGGTGAGACCTAAGAGGAGTATGGCAGAGGCTGAACCTTTCTCTCACCTGAGCTGGGCTCCCTGGGACTCCAGGCCTGGCCCCCAGCACCCCATACCGGACCAGGCCCCTGTCAGGAGCCCTGGGAAGGCCCTTACCTGGTCTTCCTGTGAGCGGGAACTTGCATTCCTGGAGCCTGGGCGGACAGCCTGGGGTGGTGGGGGAGGCTGGCTGCACCTCAGCACCCCTCCCCCGACACCCCCCACCTAGCCTGTTCCGACCGCAGACTTCCTCTGGCAGCTGCGCCCGCCTCCCCCAGCCCCCCCCAGCCCCCGGCCCTGCACGCCTGTGGCCCTCAGGGACTGGGAGTGGAACGGAAACCCTGCCGCTGGGGCAGCCCCGTGGTGGGGAGGGAGGAAGAGGGGCCTCACGGACCCCCGTTTGGGGACCTGGCCAAGCAGAAGATGAGCAGTTGCCTCTGGGTGCATCCAGGCCCCTCCATCCCCCATCCCAGGCCTCAGGGAGAGCCAGCCCTGACACCAGCTAGCAACCTCCTTCCCTCCCTCCCATCTCCTCTCCCACCCACCCAGGCAGCCTAGACACATTTAATCCATACTTATTGAGCACCTACTAACATGCTTGACCCAAAAAGCCCCCGTTTCCTAGCAGCTTATTGTGGGGGGTAGATAAGACAATAGACATAAAAAATGAGTACAGTTATCTCCTGCGTTAGGTGACATGGAAGGAAAAAGGCACTGAGTGCTGGGGGGTGCTGGGGTGGGCTGCAGTGATAGACATCAGGGTAGAGGTTAAGGTCAGGTTCAGCCTCACTGGGGTGAAGTTTGAGCACGGTGAGCAGGCCATGCAGCCCGGGGGAGGGGAGGATGGGAGGAGGTGGAGCTTTCCGGGCAGAGGGAACAGCCAGTGCGAAGGCCCCAGGCAGGTGGCTTAATGCAGCTGTTGGGGGAGGTGAGTGGTAGGGAGGAGGCTGGAGGGATGGGGGCTGATCTCACAGGGCCAGAGCCTGGTTGACCAAATAAGGCCTTGGCCTTTTCTGCTTGGCTGTCCCAAGAGGATCCCAAAGAGAAAAAAACGAAAGTGGTCTTGGTCACCCAGCCTGCCCCACACCAGGCCCCACCCCAGGTGCTGAGCCCTCTGAGCCCCTGCCTGTCTCCCACAGGCTCTGCCCTGCACCTTAGGGCTCGGGATGCTGCTGGCCCTGCCAGGGGCCTTGGGCTCGGGTGGCAGCGCGGAGGACAGCGTGGGCTCCAGCTCTGTCACCGTTGTCCTGCTGCTGCTGCTGCTCCTACTGCTGGCCACTGGCCTAGCACTGGCCTGGCGCCGCCTCAGCCGTGACTCAGGGGGCTACTACCACCCGGCCCGCCTAGGTGCCGCGCTGTGGGGCCGCACGCGGCGCCTGCTCTGGGCCAGCCCCCCAGGTCGCTGGCTGCAGGCCCGAGCTGAGCTGGGGTCCACAGACAATGACCTTGAGCGACAGGAGGATGAGCAGGACACAGACTATGACCACGTCGCGGATGGTGGCCTGCAGGCTGACCCTGGGGAAGGCGAGCAGCAATGTGGAGAGGCGTCCAGCCCAGAGCAGGTCCCCGTGCGGGCTGAGGAAGCCAGAGACAGTGACACGGAGGGCGACCTGGTCCTCGGCTCCCCAGGACCAGCGAGCGCAGGGGGCAGTGCTGAGGCCCTGCTGAGTGACCTGCACGCCTTTGCTGGCAGCGCAGCCTGGGATGACAGCGCCAGGGCAGCTGGGGGCCAGGGCCTCCATGTCACCGCACTGTAGAGGCCGGTCTTGGTGTCCCATCCCTGTCACAGCCGCTCACTCCCCGTGCCTCTGCTTCCCAAGATGCCATGGCTGGACTGGACCCCCAGCCCACATGACCATGCCTCAGACTGTCACCCCCTACCAGTTCCCAAGTCCATGTGTACCCCGCTCACCACGGGAACGGCCCCCCCCAACCACAGGCATCAGGCAACCATTTGAAATAAAACTCCTTCAGCCTGTGGCCCTGTGGTCCTACAGAGACCCCTCCCTCCT